GAACAGACACTTCTCAAAAGAAGACATTTATGTGGCCAACAAACACATGGAAAAAAGCTCAACATCACTGATCATTAGAGAAATGCAAATCAAAATCACAATGAGATACCATCTCACACCAGTCATAACGGCAATTAATACAAAGTTAAGAAACAAGAGATGCTGGCAAAGTTGCAGAGAAATGGGAACGCTTTTACATTGGTGGGAATGTAAATTAGTTCAACCATTGTGGAAGACGGTGTGGCAATTCCTCAAATATCTAGAACCAGAAATACCATTTGACCCAGCAATCCCATTACTGGGTATATACCCAAAGGAATATAAATCATTCTATTACAAAGATACACGCACACGTATATTCATTGCCGCACTATTCACAATAGCAAAGACGTGGCATCAACCCAAATGCCCATCAGTGATAACATTAAGAAAATGTGGTGCATATACACCATGAAATACCATGCAGCCATAATAAAGAATGAGATCATGTCCTTTGTAGGGACATGGATCGAGCTGGAAGCCATTATCCTCAGCAAACTAATGCAGCAACAGAAAACAAATACTGCATGTTCTCCCTTATAAGTGGAAGCTGAACAATGAGAACACATGTACACAGGGAGGGGAAAAACACGCACTGGGACCTGTCAGGGGTTGTGGGGGGCGGTGAGGGAAAGCCTTAGGAAAAATAGCTAATGCATGCCAGGCTTAATACCTAGGTCATAGGTTGATTGGTGCAGCAAGCCACCACGGCACACGTTTGCCTATTTAACAAACACGCACATCCTGCACATGTATCCTAGAACTTAAAAAAAAAAAAAAGAAAATGAAAATTAAGGGCTGGGAGGGAGGACTCGAAGGAACACAAAGTTTGTGGAATCGATTAGTATGTATCCTCCTATCTCAGTCTTGACTCTCTTTGCTGACTTTCCTACCCTGGGCCCCACCCCGAGACCGCCCATTTCAGTGGGCCTCTGTGTTTGGAGAACGAACTTCGAAAGACTGGAACACTTCCGCCTGTCAGGCCAGAAGAGATTTCCTGACACCACAGCTGGAAACCCATGTGCATTTCAGTTCAGGAAAGAATGGTAGGCTTGGTGGGGGGAGCTCCCGCAAAAGGACTCTGGTATTTGTCTGCCTCTCTTGTTCCAGCGCCGTTTTCCCTATATCCGGAATTCGTCCCTGCGCATTCCAATACCTGAAGCGGCCACAGGGTACAGGACAGGGAGCCCTCCGACAGAAAAGAGTCGCGGCGCTAAACAAAGCCTGATATCACTCCGCTTCCATAAGCCGGATCCCCATAAACTACGCTCTAGCTCCTCCCACTGCCGTTGTGGGTAACGCGGACGTGGAAGAACCTCGTCTGCGGAGGAAAAGGTAGATGTTAAATGGTAACTACGCGCGAGGTTTTAATCTGATAAAGCGGTTATCTCGTCTTGAGTCCCAGGTGCCGAGTCAATCCCCATACACAGCCGCCGCCATTGCCTCGAGTCCTTGTGTCTGACTGTCTGTTCCTGCTGCTGTATGACACAGCACCTCGAGGCAAGGAAATAAGAAAACTGCCTCTGATCCAAGCAGAGAAGGTCAGTGAGAAGGTGCGCATCGCTTGGGGGTGTTATTGGTCTCTGTTTTTGTGAATCCCTGTAGGTAGATCTGTCCCCAGGTCTGTGGAACTGTCAGTTGTGAAGTTTTGTAAAATGGTCACCCAACTTAAAACTAGGAAATTACGAAGAAGAGAAAATTGCCCTGTATCTGTTAAGGTTGGTGTAAAGGTACAGGGACAGGGGGGCAACCACATTCTCCTGTTTGTTTATTTGTCCATAGGTCTGCCTGTAGATCTGCTGTAGGGCTTGTCACCATTGGAAGCAAGGTAAGGAGGAGAAAGTTACTCCAGATCAGTGCCTCAAAGCCCCATTTCCTTCCTCCACCCCTAGGTCCTACTTCAGTGGCAGATCTGGTGGCCTTGGAGTGGCTGAAGACCACCACCCTCCACAGGGCTGGGCCCATGCACAGCCATCCTTCCCTACCTTGAGTGAGCTTCCTCTGCATGTTTTCTATATCACTGGCAGAGCCTGTAGTTGGAAAGGGGACAGAGTGACTACTGGACTTTGTGTGAAAACACCAACCGGGACAAAACTTCAGTCAAGGCTGAGACGGGTGGGGGTATATAACTTGTCCTTACGTTAAACTTGGAACATGGTTGACTCTGGGACAGAAGCAAGGGCTAGAGGAAAGGCTGAGGCTGGCCTGCAAGATGGAATCAGTGGTCCTGCCACTGCTAGAGTGAATGGTAAAACCCAGGCCGAGGCAGTGGCTGAGGCAGAACTGAAAACAGAATCAGTGACCCAGGCCAAAGCTGGTGATGGAGCAATGACCAGGACACATACAGTGACCTACAGGGAGGCTATGGCTGTGACAAGGGAAGTGATCAAGGTGGAAGATACAACTAAGACTAGAGTCATGGTTGAGACTAAGACAAAACCCCTGGCAGAACGCAGTATAGTGCCACAAACCAAGTCAAAGGCCATGCCTATGTCTAGGGTCAGTACTGTAACCAAGTCTGAAGTCAAGGTTGTTGCTGTCATTGAGGCAAATATTAGGTCCTATGCCAAGTCACATGATAAGGCCAATACTGGGTCCAGACCTGACAGAAGGGAAGAGACCAGCATTGGGATGAAATCCAGTGATGAGGATGAAGAAAATATATGCTCCTGGTTCTGGACTGGAGAAGAGCCTAGTGTAGGGTCCTGGTTCTGGCCTGAAGAAGAGACCTCTCTTCAAGTTTATAAGCCCCTACCTAAGATCCAGGAAAAGCCCAAGCCCACACACAAACCCACACTTACTATAAAACAAAAGGTAATAGCATGGTCAAGGGCCAGGTATATTGTCCTAGTTCCAGTTGAAGGAGGGGAGCAATCCTTGCCTCCAGAAGGAAACTGGACCCTGGTTGAGACCTTGATTGAAACTCCTCTGGGGATTCGACCTTTGACCAAGATCCCACCTTATCATGGGCCTTATTACCAGACCTTAGCTGAGATCAAAAAACAGATTAGGCAAAGGGAAAAGTATGGGCCTAATCCGAAGGCCTGCCACTGCAAATCACGTGGCTTTAGTTTAGAGCCTAAAGAGTTTGATAAACTTGTTGCCCTCCTTAAGTTAACTAAGGATCCTTTCATTCATGAAATAGCTACAATGATAATGGGCATCAGTCCTGCTTATCCATTTACTCAAGATATAATTCATGATGTAGGTATTACTGTTATGATTGAAAACTTGGTCAATAATCCCAATGTTAAAGAACACCCTGGAGCTTTAAGTATGGTGGATGACAGCTCTGAGTCTTCCGAAGAACCAAAATCAGGGGAGTCATATATACATCAAGTTTGTAAAGGCATAATCTCTTGCCCCTTGAACTCCCCTGTGCAGCTGGCTGGACTGAAATTACTAGGGCACTTGAGTATAAAATTTGAAGATCACTATGTGATTACCAGTTATATTCCAGATTTCCTCACCTTGTTAAACAAGGGAAGTGTCAAAACCAAGTTTTATGTTTTAAAAGTGTTTTCGTGTTTGTCTAAAAATCACGCCAATACAAGAGAATTGATCAGTGCCAAAGTACTGTCATCATTGGTTGCACCCTTTAACAAGAATGAGTCAAAGGCCAATATTCTTAATATTATTGAAATATTTGAGAATATAAATTTTCAGTTCAAAACAAAGGCAAAGCTATTTACCAAGGAAAAGTTCACTAAATCTGAGCTTATTTCAATATTCCAGGAAGCAAAACAGTTTGGTCAGAAACTCCAAGACTTAGCAGAGCACAGTGATCCCGAAGTGAGAGATAAAGTCATACGATTAATACTAAAACTCTGAATACCCCTCTGTTCTCATAAAGCCTCAAACAGTTTTTTGGAGTTGCAATATGAAACCAATGCATATTGTAATTATAAATTCAATACTTATGTTTTCCATGTTGATTGAGGGAGGCAATTTTATGGATACCAATTAATCTTGAGATCCTGAACATGTGCTGATTTTTATTGTGCTATATAGTATATAAATTGAGATATTTTTGGTATTTCTGCAACGTGACCTGATAATGAATCTATTCATCCTGAGTAAGCTATACTTCTGTGCTTTATATTGATATGTGTATTCTTTTGAGATTTTATTTACATGTTGTTAATAAAGTTGCATGCTAAAACTGGTGAAAATATTGTCCTAGTTCTTCAGCTGAAATCTAGTC